CAGCACTTTGGGAGGTCGAGGCAGGCGGATCACCTGAGGTAGGGAGTTTGAGACCAGCCTGACCAACATGGAGAAACCCCGTCTCTACTAAAAATACAAAATTAGCCGGCGTGGTGCTGCATGCCTGTAATCCCAGCTACTCGGGAGGCTGAGGCAGGAGGATCACTTGAACCTGGGAGGCGGAAGTTGCGGTGAGCTAAGATTGCGCCATTGCACTCCAGCCTGGGCAACAAGAGCGAAACTCCGTCTCAAAAAACAAAGACAAAACAAACAAACAAAAAAACCTGCTGTGATTTGCTCACACCTAACAAAATAAGCAGTAATTCCCAGATATCATGAAAAGCCTAGTCCATGTTCAGATTTTTCTGATCGTTCCTAAAACATCCGGCTTTCCTCCCTTGCACCAAAGCTTTGCTGGCCCCTAATGCTTGCCCATTAAGGGTTCCTAGCTGGTTCCAACATTAGGGGCGCAATCGGGGCAGGTCATGTTCTACGGGGTGGGGGTGGAAGGTGCCGCTTTCTTGCTCAACCAACAGGCAACAAAAGCCTGTCCGATACCATCCTGGGGATCAAGACACCCCTAAAACCAGGTTCTAACCCACCTATGTTAGATCCAAATGTGAATCTCTGACACCTGGGCCGTAGGGAACCCTCAAAGGGTTTGGAATAGGGAAGGCGGGGAGCGGGGTGGAGTGGGGGGGAGGTAAGACAGTGTTCATGGAGTGAGAAAGGTGGGCCACCTAGGGGCTATTTCTGGAATAACAATAGGTCGCATTTATCCAAGGTTCCCAGGGTGCCAGGCGCTGTCCCAACCACTTAATTTATTTTAACTTGCTTAACCCTCAAAGTCAGTTTGAGGTCAGTACTCTTTTCGGAGAGATGGGTACGGAGTCCTGGAGAGGTTAAGCACCACGACAGAGCCGAGATTTTAAGCACTCGGTCAGGGAGTTGGGCAAATGTGGCCTGCAGATCATGTTTCCTTACCCGCGCTTTTTCTCCTCCCTGCATAGCCGCCACGTGTCCTAAGCACAGCAGCTACCAGCAACGCTTGGACCCGCGCCGGGTGCAGCTCTGCGTCCCCGCGGCCGCCCTGCCTGCTCCGAGGGCTGCGCCAACGATAACGCGCACCTGTGGGCAGGGGCCAGGTGCCGGCACCCGAAGGAGTGCGGCTCGGCGCACGGCGGCCCCTCCTACCAGGTGAGCTGGGGGCAGGGTCTTGCTGTTGTGAGTGCCCGACGTAGCCTGGGTGTCTGTGTTCCAGGTGAACGGCTCCCAGGCTGGCCTGCCCCTGACTCTGGCTGGGGGGCACACTCCAGGCCTTCTTCACGCCCTTGGCCATCACAGTCCAGGTGGCACCCGGCCTCTCCATGACCTTTCACGAATCCCATGCCCTCTGAGTGGCAGTGCCTGAGACCTACACCAACACCCTCTGTGGCCTGGGCGGGGACTTCAGCGTGGATACCCAGGATGACTTCAGCGGCTCTGATAGCACATGGCTCTCTGATGCCAACAGCTTAATGGGGGCCCAGCCCCTCTGTGCCCACCAGACAAGGCAGCCCTATACCAGGCCTTCTGTGGCTTGCTGGGCACCCAAGATGGGCCCTACAGGGCCTGCAGTAAGGACGTGGATCCCCAGGTGCATGTGGAGAACTGCATCCATGACCTCTGTGCCACGGGGGGCTCAAGAGAGACTCTGTGTGCCATACTGGGGAGCTACGCCCAGGAAAGCCAGCAGCGCAGCGTTCCCATGCAGCCCTGGAGACACCTCTTGGCCTGCAGTAAGTGGGTATTCCCAGGGAGGGTCTTTCTCAGCCTGACCTCCCCAGCTGGCCCAATACCACTTCCAGGATGTCCTCCTAGGTCAACACCACCCAAAGTGACCCACTGCATGCCTTTCTGGCTAACTGTTCCCGCGAAGAACCTACCTGCTTAAAACTCTGCAATAACAATAACAGATGACACTGAGTGCTATTGCATCAGTCAGGATGGTCTGGGTTATGCTGAAGTAACGAACTAACCTGAACATGACCCAGCATGACCAAGGTTGTTTCTTCATCACTATCTTCGTCACCTTTGTCATCATCACAGTCACTATCATCATTACCGTCACCATCACCACCACCACCAGCGTCACCATCACCACCACCACCAGCCTCACCACCACCACCACCACCAGCATTACCATCATCACCACCACCACCATCACCACAAGCATTACCATCATCACTACCACCACCATCATTGTTACCACAACCACAACCATCACCACCATCACCATCATCATTGTTACCACAGCCACAGCCATCATCACCACTACCATCACCACCATCATCACCATCACCACCATCACCATCATCATCACCACCACCACCACCATCAACATCATCATCACCATCATAACCATCACCACCAGCATCACCATCACCACCAGCATCAGCATCACCATCACTACTATAATCACCATCACCATTATCACTACCACCACCATCATTGTTACCACAACCACAACTATTGTCATCACCACCACCACCACCCTCACCACTATCATCACTGTCACCATCACCGCTATCATTACCATCACCATCAACACCATCACATCACCAACAACATCACCAGCCCTACCACCATCATCATCATTACTATCACCACGACCACCACCACCACCATTATCACCACCATGATCACGCCACCAGCATTATCACCACCGTGACCACGCCGCCACCGTTAATCACCGCCGTGACCACGCCGCCACCGTTATCACCGCCGTGACCACGCCGCCACCGTTATCACCGCCGTGACCACGCCGCCACCGTTATCACCGCCGTGACCACGCCGCCACCATTATGCTACATCCTGATGATGCCTCCACCTCCCCTCCTTTGCCTTTATGACTTACCCTTGGCCCCCACAACCCTCTCTCCGCTCCCTTGGTCCTATTCTGGTTGGAAATGCTCCAGAATAGTAATGCTTGCTCAATTATTTAACTCCTACCTGTTTTCTTCCAGAGCTGGCCTGTCCTCCCCGCAGCAATTACGAGCTCTGCGGCTCCTCCTGTCCTAGCTCTTGTGCCGAGCCTGCCCTGCCCGACAGCTGCCTGACACCATGCCAGGATGGCTGCCAGTGTGACCCAGGCTTTGTGCTCAGTGGCATGGACTGCGTGCCCCCAATCCAGTGCAGCTGCTCCATGGGGGGCAGGTACCACCACCCGGCTGGGGAGGCCTTCTGGACTGGGGAGCGCTGTGAGCAATTCTGCCACTGCCAGGCCTCCACCCACGCCGTGTGCTGCTCCCCGTCCTCCTGTGGGCCGGGGCAGAGATGTGAGACCCTCAGGGGCATCTTTGGGTGCCACCCACTCTCCCCTGGCATTTATCAAGCAACCATGCACTCACACGTCGCCTCCTTTGACCGGAAGAGTGTTGAGTTTCCAGGCACTTGCGCTTCTGCTTTTACCAAGTCCTGTGGCTCCTCCAGCTCATTGCGCCTTTTCAAGGTGGAAATTGGGAAGGAGAAACAAGTCCAGCAGTCCCATTGTGTTCATTTCAAAGATGTAGGTTCATGGGACCCAGGTTTGTCTGCAGAGAGAGCCCCGACCTGATGAGGTAAGCACTCATTGGCATCTAGAGACTCTTGAACCGATTGAAGCTAAAAGAAATACATTGGCTCAAACTAAGTAAAAATCATGTGATAGCCTAGTGAAAGTGTAGAGATTCTGGGTCCACAGAAGTTCCCTATATACCACTTTGGCTGTTTTGGTTACAGAAAGCCTCATAAAAGGTAACTCAAACCAGTCACAGACTGTGTTTTATGATTTTTAGACTAATTACATAACTGAAAATTCCAGAGGGAGATCAGGCATGGTTTGATCAGGGTGCTAACTCAGTTTTTCAGCATTTCTCTTGGTCTGTGTTTCTCTATAGCATTAGCTTTGTCCTCAGGCTGGCTTTTCTTGTGATGGCAAAATAACTGCCAATTTTCCAGTCATTAAATGTGTATTCCCCATTGTCCAAAACCCGAATCTTTTCTTACCCCAAGTACTCAACAAAAATTCCAATGCTTCACTTTGATTAAACCCCACTGAGCCAATCAGTGCAGCCCAGAGGTTTTCTTAAGCCTAT